CAAATGCAAATTAAAACTGTAGTGAGGTACAAATAGACAACTACTAGATTTAATAAAATGTTTTAAAAGCCCACAAAACTACTGATACCCAGTCCTGGTGAATATGCAGAGTAATGGAAACTTTTATACATTGCTGGTAGAAATGTAAAATTTGTACTTTTGAAGTAGTTTAGTAGTTTCTTATAACATTAGTAAACTTAAACCTATCATATGGCCCAGCAATTATATTTTTAAGTATTTACTCCTGAATGTTTATAGCAGTTTTATTCATAATTACCAAAAACTGGAAACAACCAAAATGTCTACCAACTATAGAATGGACAAACGACTCTTTGTACATGTATATCATATAATACTTAGTAAAAAAAAAGAATGCATGAAACACAACAGCACAGACGGATCTCCAAAGCATTGAGCTAAATAAGAAGAAAACGAAAGGGTTCATACTACATGATTTCCTTATATAACATTCTGAAAAAGACAAAACAATAAGAAAAGAATTCAGTTCAGTGGTTGCCAGGGATCGGGGCTGGGAGGATGTAACTGAGTAGCTTAGGTTCAAAATGCATTTTGAGACTTTTTTTTCTTCCTTTTCTTCCTTTTAGCCTTGAAACATACCTTAATACTCTTTGTTTCCCTGCCTTCCCACCAGACACTCTTGTGCACTGGTAGTTTATCTAATTATGTGCCCAGAAGTTGCAGGGGCTAATCTTGAGATAAACCAGGCATGGAAACCCAGGTGTGAAATTCTAGAGATTACCTCAGAGCAGTTAGTCAACAGCCTCACCATTGTTGAGATGATGCCAGCCTGCACTCCAAGTGGACCATGACTCAGGATAACCAGTGGAACAAGACACACAGACCTCGTACCCAGCACCATTCCTGCATGCCTTCCATTCCAAGTTCCCCTCTTTAAACCCCTGTCCACGGCCTAAAGTTTGAAATAGTCTGTTAAGAGCACGAGTCTGGACATTCCCCATCTGCTAGCGTTTGAATAAAAGCTGTTTCCCTTTGGTCACACCTCATTTCTCATACTTTGACTTCTAACAGTGAGCAGTTGAACTTGAGTCAGTTACAGGAGGAGGAAATTGACTGCAAAGAAATACGAGAAAACTTTGGTGAGATGGAAATATTTTATATCTTGGTTGTGGAGCCCACCCCTCATATTGTCTTATGCCCTAGGCTGCGTCTTGCTCCTGTACACGGATGACCTTCTGCTGGAACATGCCATGGCAGTTGGGTGTGCGAAGGGGACGGATGCCCTGCTTCAGCACCTGGAGAACTGTGTGTATAAGGTGTCCAAGAAGAAAGCTCAGATCTGCAGACAGCAGGTACACTACCTGGGATTCGCTATTCGGAAAGGGGAGCGCAGCCTGGGGTCAGAAAGAAAGCGGGTCATCTGCAGCCTACAGGAACCTAAAACCAGAAGGCAAGTAAGGGAATTCCTGGGAGCTGTGGGGTTTTGCAGATTATGGATTCCAAACTTTGCTGTACTGGTCAAGTCTTTGTATGGAGTTACAAAGGGGGGCGACCGGGAGTCTTTTGAATGGGGACCTCTACAACAGCAAGCCTTTCGTGAGTTAAAGGAAAACCTTATGTCGGCCCCAGTCCTAGGACTACCAGATTTGACAAAGCCCTTTACACTGTATGTGTCAGAAAGAGATAAAATGGCAGTTGGAGTTTTAACCCAGACTGTGGGGCCCTGGCCAAGGCCAGTAGCCTATCTCTCAAAACAACTAGATGGGGTTTCTAAAGGCTGGGCCCCATGTCTAAGGGCCCTGGCAGCAACAGCCCTGTTAGCACAAGAAGGAGATAAACTAACCCTTGGGCAAAACCTGAATATAAAGGCCCCCCGTGCTGTGGTAACTTTGATGAATACCAAAGGACAGCATCAGCTAACAAACGCTAGATTAACCAAGTACCAAAGCTGGCTGTGTGAAAATTCCCACATAACCACTGAAGTCTGTAACACCCTAAATCCCACCACCCTGCTCCCAGTATGAGAGCCCAGTCGAGCATAACTGTGTAGAAGTGTTGGACTCAGTTTGTTCTAGCAGACCTGACTTTCAGGACCAGCCATGGGCATCAGTAGACTGGGAGTTATACGTGGATGGGAGCAGCTTCATCAACCCACAAGGAGAAAGACATGCAGGATATGTGGTGGTAACTTTGGATGCTATCATTGAAGCCAAACTGTTGCCACAGGGACGTCAGCCCAGAAGGCTGAGCTCACTGCTTTAACTTGGGCTCTAGAACTCAGTGAAGGTAAGACTGTAAACATCGACACTGACTCTCGATATGCCTTTCTAACCCTCCAAGTGCGTGGAGCATTATATAAGGAAAAGGGCCGGTTAAACTCTGGGGGAAAGGACATAAAATATCAACAAGAAATTCTACAATTATTAGAGGCAGTGTGGAAACCTCAGAGAGTGGCAGTCATGCACTGCAGGGGACACCAGCGAACCTCCACTTCAGTGGCCTTAGGAAACTCCCGAGCTGACTCAGAAGCTCAAAAAGCAGCATCTACCCCTTACTGGGCATCGGTAGCAGCCTCCTTACTCCCTCAAACACCTGACCTGGTACCTACCTATTCTAAGGAAGAAAAAGAATGTTTCAACACAGAAGGGGGCAAGTAATAAAAGAAGGATGGATCAGACTGCCAGATGGGAGGGAAGCTGTGCCGCAGTTGCTGGGAGCCACAATCATACTGGCCATGCATGAAACCACTCATCTAGGTCAAGAGTCACTTGAAAAGTTGTTAGGCCGGTACTTCTACACTTGCCAGCCCTTGCCAAAGCAGTAGCACAACGGTGCGTTACTTGCAGACAGCAGAACGCAAGGCAAGGCCCCACTGTTCTGCCCGGCCTATAAGCTTACGGAGTAGCTCCTTTTGAGGATCTTCAGGTGGAATTCACAGAAATGCCAAAATGTAGAGGTAACAAGTATTTGCTGGTTCTTGTGTGTACTTACTCTGGGTGGGCGGAGTCTTCCCCAACACGAACCGAAAAGGCCTACGAAGTAACCCTTGTGCTTCTCCGAGACCTTATTCCTAGGTTTGGACTGCCCTTATGAATCAGCTCAGATAACGGGCCGGCGTTTGTGGCTGACTTGGTACGGAAGACAGCAAAGGCATTAGGAATCACTTGGAAGCTGCGTGCCGCCTACTGACCTCAGAGTTTCGGAAAGGTGGAGCGAATTAATCGGACTATCAAAAATGGTTTAGGGAAAGCACGTCAGGAAACAGGATTAAAATGGATACAGGCCCTTCCTATGGTATTGTTTAAAATTAGATGCACCCCTTCTAAGAAAACAGGATACTCCCCTTATGAAATACTGTATCATAGGCCTCCTACTATACTACGGGGACTTCCAGGCACTCCCCGAGAGTTAGGTGACATTGAGTTACAGCGACAGCTACAGGCTTTGGGAAAAATTACACAGACAATCTCGACTTGGGTAAATGAGAGGTGTCCTGTCAGCTTGTTCTCCCCAGTTCATCCTTTCTTTCCAGTTGATCGTGTGTGGATCAAGGACTGGAACGTAGCCCCTTTGCGGCCATGGTGGAAAGGACCTCAGACCGTCATCCTGACCACCCCCACGGCTGTAAAGGTAGAAGGAATCCCAGCCTGGATCCACCACAGCCATGTGAAACTGGCAGCCGCTGAAACCTGGGAGGCAAAACCGAGCCCGGACAACCCCTGCGAAGTGACTCTGAGGAGGCCGACAAACCCTGCTCCAGTCACACCCGGAAGCTGACTGGTCTACGCACGGCCGAAGCATGAGGAGAATCATCGTGGGACTCATTTTCCTTATAATTTGGACTTGTATAGTAAAAACTTCCACTGATTTTCCCCGCATGGAGGACTGCTCTCAGTGTATACATCAGGTTACTGAGGTAAGGCAACAAGTTAAAACAATCTTTCTGTTCTATAGTTACTGTGAATGCCTAGGAACTTTAAAAGGAACATGTTTATATACTGACACTCAGTACAAGGTATGTAGCCTAGGAAACGACCGGCCAGCTGTGTGTTATGACCCCTCTGAGCTTATCCAACACGAAACTGAAAAGGCCTACGAAGTAACCCGTGTGCTTCCCTGAGACCTTATTCCTAGGTTTGGACTGCCCTTACGAATTGGCTTAGATAATGGGCCGGCGTTTGTGGCTGACGGTTTTTGAAATAAGATTAAGGGCTGAAGACTAGTGGGGACGCGTAAATGATACAAGTAAAGTAATAGCCAGAACAGAAGAGAAAGGGGTGCCCAAACACATAATCTTGAAATTTGATGCCTGTGCTGTCATTAGTGGCAGTAAATTAGGAAAGGGATGTGGCTCTTTTGGGAAAAAGGCGATATGACTGAAAATAAGTACATTTGTCATGAATTAGGACTGTGTGGAAATGAATGTGAACACTGGTCTTGTGTCATTTAGGCCACTTGGATAAAAAAATGAAAAGGATCCAGTCCACTTCAGAAAGGAAAAAGTGGCCCTTCCTGTACTAAGGGACAATGTAACCCCTTAGAGCTAGCAACAACCAATCCCCTTGATCCTTGCTGGAAAAGAGGGGAGCATGTGACCTTAGGAATCGATGGGGCAGGACTGGATCCTTGAGTAAATATCTTAGTTCGAGGAGAAGTTTACAAACGCTCTGCTCAGCCAGTGTTTCAAACTTTCTAAGATGAACTAAATGTGCCAGTACCAGAAATTCCAGGAAAAACAAGAAATTTGTTTTTGCAATTAGCCAAGCATGTAGCCCAGTCTCTCAGTGTCACTTCATGTTATGTATGTGGAGGAACTGTGATGGGAGATCAATGGCCATGGGAAGCCCAAGAATTAGTACCTACAGACCCAGTTCCCAATGAATTCCCAGCTCAAAAGAGTCACCTTGATAATTTCTGGACCCTGAAGCCTCAATTATTGGACAATATTGCATAGCTAGAGAAGGAAAATAATTCACTCACCCCTTAGGACAACTTAGTTGTCTGGGACAGAAACTGTATAATGGTACCACAAAAACAGTCACTTGGTGGAGTTCAAATCACACAGAAAGGAATCCATTTAGTAAATTCCCAAGGTTGCAAACCATGTGGACCCACCTGGAGTCCCACTAGGACTGGACAGCCCCCACTGGATTATACTGGCTATGTGGGCATAGAGCTTACGCTAAATTACCTGGCCAGTGGGCAGGTAGTTGTATTACTGGCACTATTAAACCATCTTTCTTCCTACTGTCCATAAAGACAGGCGAACTCCTGGGCTTCCCTGTCTATGCTTCCCATGAAAAAAGAAGCATAGCTATAGGAAATTGGAAAGATAATGAATGGCCCCCAGAGAGAATCATACAATATTATGGACCTGCTACTTGGGGACGAGATGGTTCATGGGGATACTAGACCCCCATTTACATGCTCAACCAAATCATATGGTTACAAGCTGTCTTAGAAATAATCACTAATATGGGCTGGGCGCGGTGGCTCACACCTGTAATCCCAGCACTTTGGGAGGCCAACGCAGGTGGATCACGAGGTCAGGAGATTGAGACCATCCTGGCTAACATGGTGAAACCCCGTCTCTACTAACAATACAAAAAATTAGCCAGGGGTGGTGGCGGGTGCCTGTGGTTCCAGCTACTTGGGAGGCTGAGGCAGGAGAATGGCGTGAACCTGGGAGGCAGAGCTTGCAGCGAGCCGAGATTGTGCCACTGCACTCCAGCCTGGGCGACAGAGTGAGACTCCATCTCAAAAAAAAAAAAAAAAAGAAAAGAAAGAAAGAATCACTAATAAAACCGACAGAGCCTTGACTATTCTGGCCTGTCAAGAGACTCAGATGAGAAATGCTATCTATCAAAATAGATTGGCTCTTGACTACTTGCTAGCAGCTGAAGGAGGGGTCTGTGGGAAATTTAACCTTACTAATTGCTGTCTACACGTAGATGATCAAGGGCAAGTAGTTGAAGACATAGTCAGAGATATGATAAAACTGTCACATGTGCCCATGCAAGTGTGGCATGGATTTGATCCTGGGGCCATGTTTGGAAAATGGTTCCCAGTGTTAGGAGGATTTAAAACTCTTATAATAGGAGTTATATTAGTAATAGGAACCTGCTTACTGCTCCCTTGTTTGCTACCTGTACTTCTTCAAATGATAAAAAGCTTCATCGCTACCTTAGTTCACCAAAATGCTTCAGAACAACTGTACTATATGAATCACTATCGATCTGTCTTGCAAGAATACATGGGTAGTGAGGATGAAAGTGAGAACTCCCACTAATTGACTGAGGTTCTCAAAGTGGGGGAATAAGGGAGGAGACCACCCCTCATATTGTCTTATGCCCAATTTCTGCCTCCAAAGAAAGAAGTAAAAATTAAAAGGCAGAAATGGAATCCACAGGCAGATAGCCCAGCATCACGCCCTGGGCCTGGTAGTTAAGAATCAACCCCTGACCTAACTGCTCGTGTTATCTATAGATTTCAGACATTGTATGGAAAAACATTGTGAAAATCCCTGTCCTGTTTTATTCCGTTCTGATGACCGGTGCATGCAGCTCCCAGTCACGTACCCACTGCTTGCTTAATTGATCACGACCCTCTCACGCGGACCCCGTTAGAGTTGTAAGCCCTTAAAAGGGACAGGAATTGCTCACTCGGGGAGCTCGGTTTTTGGAAACGTGAGTCTGCTGATGCTTCCAGCTGAATAAAGCCCTTTCCTTCCACAACTCGGTGTCGTCTGAGGGGTTCTTGTCTGTGG